TACTGACATAAAGGAAAGATGTTTTCCTTATAGGTTTACGTTTACATTTTCTCTCTCTTTCCATTCCCACTTGCATCTCCACCTTTACACAGGGCTTATGGGACCTCCTCCACAAAAGAGCAGTTGCAGTAACCCACATCATCCTCTACGCCTGGCTGTCCATCAAGAGGCGAAAAGCAGCCCTATATAGGTTCTATCCTTGGATAGTTCCAGTTGTAAAGTTTAAAATATGCGAAGGCAACTTGGAAAAGCAAGCGGCTGCATACAAAGCAAACGTTTACAGAGCTCTGGACAAAATTGAGCGCCTATGTGTACATGGCAAGTGTTTTTAGTGTTTGTGTGTTTACCTGCTTGTCTGGGTGATTTTGCCTTTGAGAGTCTGGATGAGAAATGCATGGTTAAAGGCAATTCCAGACAGGAAGAAAGGCAGAGAAGAGGGTAGAAATGACCTCTGATTCTTGGGGCTGAGGGTTCCTAGAGCAAATGGCACAATGCCACGAGGCCCGATCTATCCCTATGACGGAATCTAAGGTTTCAGCAAGTATCTGCTGGCTTGGTCATGGCTTGCTCCTCAGTTTGTAGGAGACTCTCCCACTCTCCCATCTGCGCGCTCTTATCAGTCCTGAAAAGAACCCCTGGCAGCCAGGAGCAGGTATTCCTATCGTCCTTTTCCTCCCTCCCTCGCCTCCACCCTGTTGGTTTTTTAGATTGGGCTTTGGAACCAAATTTGGTGAGTGCTGGCCTCCAGGAAATCTGGAGCCCTGGCGCCTAAACCTTGGTTTAGGAAAGCAGGAGCTATTCAGGAAGCAGGGGTCCTCCAGGGCTAGAGCTAGCCTCTCCTGCCCTCGCCCACGCTGCGCCAGCACTTGTTTCTCCAAAGCCACTAGGCAGGCGTTAGCGCGCGGTGAGGGGAGGGGAGAAAAGGAAAGGGGAGGGGAGGGAAAAGGAGGTGGGAAGGCAAGGAGGCCGGCCCGGTGGGGGCGGGACCCGACTCGCAAACTGTTGCATTTGCTCTCCACCTCCCAGCGCCCCCTCCGAGATCCCGGGGAGCCAGCTTGCTGGGAGAGCGGGACGGTCCGGAGCAAGCCCAGAGGCAGAGGAGGCGACAGAGGGAAAAAGGGCCGAGCTAGCCGCTCCAGTGCTGTACAGGAGCCGAAGGGACGCACCACGCCAGCCCCAGCCCGGCTCCAGCGACAGCCAACGCCTCTTGCAGCGCGGCGGCTTCGAAGCCGCCGCCCGGAGCTGCCCTTTCCTCTTCGGTGAAGTTTTTAAAAGCTGCTAAAGACTCGGAGGAAGCAAGGAAAGTGCCTGGTAGGACTGACGGCTGCCTTTGTCCTCCTCCTCTCCACCCCGCCTCCCCCCACCCTGCCTTCCCCCCCTCCCCCGTCTTCTCTCCCGCAGCTGCCTCAGTCGGCTACTCTCAGCCAACCCCCCTCACCACCCTTCTCCCCACCCGCCCCCCCGCCCCCGTCGGCCCAGCGCTGCCAGCCCGAGTTTGCAGAGAGGTAACTCCCTTTGGCTGCGAGCGGGCGAGCTAGCTGCACATTGCAAAGAAGGCTCTTAGGAGCCAGGCGACTGGGGAGCGGCTTCAGCACTGCAGCCACGACCCGCCTGGTTAGGCTGCACGCGGAGAGAACCCTCTGTTTTCCCCCACTCTCTCTCCACCTCCTCCTGCCTTCCCCACCCCGAGTGCGGAGCCAGAGATCAAAAGATGAAAAGGCAGTCAGGTCTTCAGTAGCCAAAAAACAAAACAAACAAAAACAAAAAAGCCGAAATAAAAGAAAAAGATAATAACTCAGTTCTTATTTGCACCTACTTCAGTGGACACTGAATTTGGAAGGTGGAGGATTTTGTTTTTTTCTTTTAAGATCTGGGCATCTTTTGAATCTACCCTTCAAGTATTAAGAGACAGACTGTGAGCCTAGCAGGGCAGATCTTGTCCACCGTGTGTCTTCTTCTGCACGAGACTTTGAGGCTGTCAGAGCGCTTTTTGCGTGGTTGCTCCCGCAAGTTTCCTTCTCTGGAGCTTCCCGCAGGTGGGCAGCTAGCTGCAGCGACTACCGCATCATCACAGCCTGTTGAACTCTTCTGAGCAAGAGAAGGGGAGGCGGGGTAAGGGAAGTAGGTGGAAGATTCAGCCAAGCTCAAGGATGGAAGTGCAGTTAGGGCTGGGAAGGGTCTACCCTCGGCCGCCGTCCAAGACCTACCGAGGAGCTTTCCAGAATCTGTTCCAGAGCGTGCGCGAAGTGATCCAGAACCCGGGCCCCAGGCACCCAGAGGCCGCGAGCGCAGCACCTCCCGGCGCCAGTTTGCTGCTGCTGCAGCAGCAGCAGCAGCAGCAGCAGCAGCAGCAGCAGCAGCAGCAGCAGCAGCAGCAGCAGCAGCAGCAAGAGACTAGCCCCAGGCAGCAGCAGCAGCAGCAGGGTGAGGATGGTTCTCCCCAAGCCCATCGTAGAGGCCCCACAGGCTACCTGGTCCTGGATGAGGAACAGCAACCTTCACAGCCGCAGTCGGCCCTGGAGTGCCACCCCGAGAGAGGTTGCGTCCCAGAGCCTGGAGCCGCCGTGGCCGCCAGCAAGGGGCTGCCGCAGCAGCTGCCAGCACCTCCGGACGAGGATGACTCAGCTGCCCCATCCACGTTGTCCCTGCTGGGCCCCACTTTCCCCGGCTTAAGCAGCTGCTCCGCTGACCTTAAAGACATCCTGAGCGAGGCCAGCACCATGCAACTCCTTCAGCAACAGCAGCAGGAAGCAGTATCCGAAGGCAGCAGCAGCGGGAGAGCGAGGGAGGCCTCGGGGGCTCCCACTTCCTCCAAGGACAATTACTTAGGGGGCACTTCGACCATTTCTGACAACGCCAAGGAGTTGTGTAAGGCAGTGTCGGTGTCCATGGGCCTGGGTGTGGAGGCGTTGGAGCATCTGAGTCCAGGGGAACAGCTTCGGGGGGATTGCATGTACGCCCCACTTTTGGGAGTTCCACCCGCTGTGCGTCCCACTCCTTGTGCCCCATTGGCCGAATGCAAAGGTTCTCTGCTAGACGACAGCGCAGGCAAGAGCACTGAAGATACTGCTGAGTATTCCCCTTTCAAGGGAGGTTACACCAAAGGGCTAGAAGGCGAGAGCCTAGGCTGCTCTGGCAGCGCTGCAGCAGGGAGCTCCGGGACACTTGAACTGCCGTCTACCCTGTCTCTCTACAAGTCCGGAGCACTGGACGAGGCAGCTGCGTACCAGAGTCGCGACTACTACAACTTTCCACTGGCTCTGGCCGGACCGCCGCCCCCTCCGCCGCCTCCCCATCCCCACGCTCGCATCAAGCTGGAGAACCCGCTGGACTACGGCAGCGCCTGGGCGGCTGCGGCGGCGCAGTGCCGCTATGGGGACCTGGCGAGCCTGCATGGCGCGGGTGCAGCGGGACCCGGTTCTGGGTCACCCTCAGCCGCCGCTTCCTCATCCTGGCACACTCTCTTCACAGCCGAAGAAGGCCAGTTGTATGGACCGTGTGGTGGTGGTGGGGGTGGTGGCGGCGGCGGCGGCGGCGGCGGCGGCGGCGGCGGCGGCGGCGGCGGCGGCGAGGCGGGAGCTGTAGCCCCCTACGGCTACACTCGGCCCCCTCAGGGGCTGGCGGGCCAGGAAAGCGACTTCACCGCACCTGATGTGTGGTACCCTGGCGGCATGGTGAGCAGAGTGCCCTATCCCAGTCCCACTTGTGTCAAAAGCGAAATGGGCCCCTGGATGGATAGCTACTCCGGACCTTACGGGGACATGCGGTAAGTTTTTCCTTCCAGAAATGTCGCCTTTCATGTGTTGCATTGGTTTTTTGTGTCTTTCCAGTTTGGAGACTGCCAGGGACCATGTTTTGCCCATTGACTATTACTTTCCACCCCAGAAGACCTGCCTGATCTGTGGAGATGAAGCTTCTGGGTGTCACTATGGAGCTCTCACATGTGGAAGCTGCAAGGTCTTCTTCAAAAGAGCCGCTGAAGGTAAAGGGTCTTGCACATGCACTTCTCTTTCCAGGTCTATCAACTCTTGTATTTGTTCTCCCAGGGAAACAGAAGTACCTGTGCGCCAGCAGAAATGATTGCACTATTGATAAATTCCGAAGGAAAAATTGTCCATCTTGTCGTCTTCGGAAATGTTATGAAGCAGGGATGACTCTGGGAGGTAAGATACTTTTCTTTCTCTTCCTCCTCCTTGATAAATTCAAGTCTCTCTTCCTTCCCAATAGCCCGGAAGCTGAAGAAACTTGGTAATCTGAAACTACAGGAGGAAGGAGAGGCTTCCAGCACCACCAGCCCCACTGAGGAGACAACCCAGAAGCTGACAGTGTCACACATTGAAGGCTATGAATGTCAGCCCATCTTTCTGAATGTCCTGGAAGCCATTGAGCCAGGTGTAGTGTGTGCTGGACACGACAACAACCAGCCCGACTCCTTTGCAGCCTTGCTCTCTAGCCTCAATGAACTGGGAGAGAGACAGCTTGTACACGTGGTCAAGTGGGCCAAGGCCTTGCCTGGTAAGGAAAAGGGAAGTGGGAGCATGAGATAAACTGACCACTGCCTCTGCCTCTTCTTCTCCAGGCTTCCGCAACTTACACGTGGACGACCAGATGGCTGTCATTCAGTACTCCTGGATGGGGCTCATGGTGTTTGCCATGGGCTGGCGATCCTTCACCAATGTCAACTCCAGGATGCTCTACTTCGCCCCTGATCTGGTTTTCAATGAGTAAGTGCTCCTGGGGCCCAGACCTCACTAAAATTCCTTTTTCCTCTGTGTATCTCCTTCCCAGGTACCGCATGCACAAGTCCCGGATGTACAGCCAGTGTGTCCGAATGAGGCACCTCTCTCAAGAGTTTGGATGGCTCCAAATCACCCCCCAGGAATTCCTGTGCATGAAAGCACTGCTACTCTTCAGCATTAGTAAGTGCCTAGAAGTGCAGGGAATGCCCCCTCCCCTCCCCATTCTGTCTTCATCCCACATCAGTTCCAGTGGATGGGCTGAAAAATCAAAAATTCTTTGATGAACTTCGAATGAACTACATCAAGGAACTCGATCGTATCATTGCATGCAAAAGAAAAAATCCCACATCCTGCTCAAGACGCTTCTACCAGCTCACCAAGCTCCTGGACTCCGTGCAGCCTGTAAGCAAACGATGGAGGGTGCTTTATCAGGGCCTGTTTTTCTCCCTCTTATTGTTCCCTACAGATTGCGAGAGAGCTGCATCAGTTCACTTTTGACCTGCTAATCAAGTCACACATGGTGAGCGTGGACTTTCCGGAAATGATGGCAGAGATCATCTCTGTGCAAGTGCCCAAGATCCTTTCTGGGAAAGTCAAGCCCATCTATTTCCACACCCAGTGAAGCATTGGAAACCCTATTTCCCCACCCCAGCTCATGCCCCCTTTCAGATGTCTTCTGCCTGTTATAACTCTGCACTACTCCTCTGCAGTGCCTTGGGGAATTTCCTCTATTGATGTACAGTCTGTCATGAACATGTTCCTGAATTCTATTTGCTGGGCTTTTTTTTTCTCTTTCTCTCCTTTCTTTTTCTTCTTCCCTCCCTATCTAACCCTCCCATGGCACCTTCAGACTTTGCTTCCCATTGTGGCTCCTATCTGTGTTTTGAATGGTGTTGTATGCCTTTAAATCTGTGATGATCCTCATATGGCCCAGTGTCAAGTTGTGCTTGTTTACAGCACTACTCTGTGCCAGCCACACAAACGTTTACTTATCTTATGCCACGGGAAGTTTAGAGAGCTAAGATTATCTGGGGAAATCAAAACAAAAACAAGCAAACAAAAAAAAAAAGCAAAAACAAAACAAAAAATAAGCCAAAAAACCTTGCTAGTGTTTTTTCCTCAAAAATAAATAAATAAATAAATAAATACGTACATACATACACACATACATACAAACATATAGAAATCCCCAAAGAGGCCAATAGTGACGAGAAGGTGAAAATTGCAGGCCCATGGGGAGTTACTGATTTTTTCATCTCCTCCCTCCACGGGAGACTTTATTTTCTGCCAATGGCTATTGCCATTAGAGGGCAGAGTGACCCCAGAGCTGAGTTGGGCAGGGGGGTGGACAGAGAGGAGAGGACAAGGAGGGCAATGGAGCATCAGTACCTGCCCACAGCCTTGGTCCCTGGGGGCTAGACTGCTCAACTGTGGAGCAATTCATTATACTGAAAATGTGCTTGTTGTTGAAAATTTGTCTGCATGTTAATGCCTCACCCCCAAACCCTTTTCTCTCTCACTCTCTGCCTCCAACTTCAGATTGACTTTCAATAGTTTTTCTAAGACCTTTGAACTGAATGTTCTCTTCAGCCAAAACTTGGCGACTTCCACAGAAAAGTCTGACCACTGAGAAGAAGGAGAGCAGAGATTTAACCCTTTGTAAGGCCCCATTTGGATCCAGGTCTGCTTTCTCATGTGTGAGTCAGGGAGGAGCTGGAGCCAGAGGAGAAGAAAATGATAGCTTGGCTGTTCTCCTGCTTAGGACACTGACTGAATAGTTAAACTCTCACTGCCACTACCTTTTCCCCACCTTTAAAAGACCTGAATGAAGTTTTCTGCCAAACTCCGTGAAGCCACAAGCACCTTATGTCCTCCCTTCAGTGTTTTGTGGGCCTGAATTTCATCACACTGCATTTCAGCCATGGTCATCAAGCCTGTTTGCTTCTTTTGGGCATGTTCACAGATTCTCTGTTAAGAGCCCCCACCACCAAGAAGGTTAGCAGGCCAACAGCTCTGACATCTATCTGTAGATGCCAGTAGTCACAAAGATTTCTTACCAACTCTCAGATCGCTGGAGCCCTTAGACAAACTGGAAAGAAGGCATCAAAGGGATCAGGCAAGCTGGGCGTCTTGCCCTTGTCCCCCAGAGATGATACCCTCCCAGCAAGTGGAGAAGTTCTCACTTCCTTCTTTAGAGCAGCTAAAGGGGCTACCCAGATCAGGGTTGAAGAGAAAACTCAATTACCAGGGTGGGAAGAATGAAGGCACTAGAACCAGAAACCCTGCAAATGCTCTTCTTGTCACCCAGCATATCCACCTGCAGAAGTCATGAGAAGAGAGAAGGAACAAAGAGGAGACTCTGACTACTGAATTAAAATCTTCAGCGGCAAAGCCTAAAGCCAGATGGACACCATCTGGTGAGTTTACTCATCATCCTCCTCTGCTGCTGATTCTGGGCTCTGACATTGCCCATACTCACTCAGATTCCCCACCTTTGTTGCTGCCTCTTAGTCAGAGGGAGGCCAAACCATTGAGACTTTCTACAGAACCATGGCTTCTTTCGGAAAGGTCTGGTTGGTGTGGCTCCAATACTTTGCCACCCATGAACTCAGGGTGTGCCCTGGGACACTGGTTTTATATAGTCTTTTGGCACACCTGTGTTCTGTTGACTTCGTTCTTCAAGCCCAAGTGCAAGGGAAAATGTCCACCTACTTTCTCATCTTGGCCTCTGCCTCCTTACTTAGCTCTTAATCTCATCTGTTGAACTCAAGAAATCAAGGGCCAGTCATCAAGCTGCCCATTTTAATTGATTCACTCTGTTTGTTGAGAGGATAGTTTCTGAGTGACATGATATGATCCACAAGGGTTTCCTTCCCTGATTTCTGCATTGATATTAATAGCCAAACGAACTTCAAAACAGCTTTAAATAACAAGGGAGAGGGGAACCTAAGATGAGTAATATGCCAATCCAAGACTGCTGGAGAAAACTAAAGCTGACAGGTTCCCTTTTTGGGGTGGGATAGACATGTTCTGGTTTTCTTTATTATTACACAATCTGGCTCATGTACAGGATCACTTTTAGCTGTTTTAAACAGAAAAAAATATCCACCACTCTTTTCAGTTACACTAGGTTACATTTTAATAGGTCCTTTACATCTGTTTTGGAATGATTTTCATCTTTTGTGATACACAGATTGAATTATATCATTTTCATATCTCTCCTTGTAAATACTAGAAGCTCTCCTTTACATTTCTCTATCAAATTTTTCATCTTTATGGGTTTCCCAATTGTGACTCTTGTCTTCATGAATATATGTTTTTCATTTGCAAAAGCCAAAAATCAGTGAAACAGCAGTGTAATTAAAAGCAACAACTGGATTACTCCAAATTTCCAAATGACAAAACTAGGGAAAAATAGCCTACACAAGCCTTTAGGCCTACTCTTTCTGTGCTTGGGTTTGAGTGAACAAAGGAGATTTTAGCTTGGCTCTGTTCTCCCATGGATGAAAGGAGGAGGATTTTTTTTTTCTTTTGGCCATTGATGTTCTAGCCAATGTAATTGACAGAAGTCTCATTTTGCATGCGCTCTGCTCTACAAACAGAGTTGGTATGGTTGGTATACTGTACTCACCTGTGAGGGACTGGCCACTCAGACCCACTTAGCTGGTGAGCTAGAAGATGAGGATCACTCACTGGAAAAGTCACAAGGACCATCTCCAAACAAGTTGGCAGTGCTCGATGTGGACGAAGAGTGAGGAAGAGAAAAAGAAGGAGCACCAGGGAGAAGGCTCCGTCTGTGCTGGGCAGCAGACAGCTGCCAGGATCACGAACTCTGTAGTCAAAGAAAAGAGTCGTGTGGCAGTTTCAGCTCTCGTTCATTGGGCAGCTCGCCTAGGCCCAGCCTCTGAGCTGACATGGGAGTTGTTGGATTCTTTGTTTCATAGCTTTTTCTATGCCATAGGCAATATTGTTGTTCTTGGAAAGTTTATTATTTTTTTAACTCCCTTACTCTGAGAAAGGGATATTTTGAAGGACTGTCATATATCTTTGAAAAAAGAAAATCTGTAATACATATATTTTTATGTATGTTCACTGGCACTAAAAAATATAGAGAGCTTCATTCTGTCCTTTGGGTAGTTGCTGAGGTAATTGTCCAGGTTGAAAAATAATGTGCTGATGCTAGAGTCCCTCTCTGTCCATACTCTACTTCTAAATACATATAGGCATACATAGCAAGTTTTATTTGACTTGTACTTTAAGAGAAAATATGTCCACCATCCACATGATGCACAAATGAGCTAACATTGAGCTTCAAGTAGCTTCTAAGTGTTTGTTTCATTAGGCACAGCACAGATGTGGCCTTTCCCCCCTTCTCTCCCTTGATATCTGGCAGGGCATAAAGGCCCAGGCCACTTCCTCTGCCCCTTCCCAGCCCTGCACCAAAGCTGCATTTCAGGAGACTCTCTCCAGACAGCCCAGTAACTACCCGAGCATGGCCCCTGCATAGCCCTGGAAAAATAAGAGGCTGACTGTCTACGAATTATCTTGTGCCAGTTGCCCAGGTGAGAGGGCACTGGGCCAAGGGAGTGGTTTTCATGTTTGACCCACTACAAGGGGTCATGGGAATCAGGAATGCCAAAGCACCAGATCAAATCCAAAACTTAAAGTCAAAATAAGCCATTCAGCATGTTCAGTTTCTTGGAAAAGGAAGTTTCTACCCCTGATGCCTTTGTAGGCAGATCTGTTCTCACCATTAATCTTTTTGAAAATCTTTTAAAGCAGTTTTTAAAAAGAGAGATGAAAGCATCACATTATATAACCAAAGATTACATTGTACCTGCTAAGATACCAAAATTCATAAGGGCAGGGGGGGAGCAAGCATTAGTGCCTCTTTGATAAGCTGTCCAAAGACAGACTAAAGGACTCTGCTGGTGACTGACTTATAAGAGCTTTGTGGGTTTTTTTTTCCCTAATAATATACATGTTTAGAAGAATTGAAAATAATTTCGGGAAAATGGGATTATGGGTCCTTCACTAAGTGATTTTATAAGCAGAACTGGCTTTCCTTTTCTCTAGTAGTTGCTGAGCAAATTGTTGAAGCTCCATCATTGCATGGTTGGAAATGGAGCTGTTCTTAGCCACTGTGTTTGCTAGTGCCCATGTTAGCTTATCTGAAGATGTGAAACCCTTGCTGATAAGGGAGCATTTAAAGTACTAGATTTTGCACTAGAGGGACAGCAGGCAGAAATCCTTATTTCTGCCCACTTTGGATGGCACAAAAAGTTATCTGCAGTTGAAGGCAGAAAGTTGAAATACATTGTAAATGAATATTTGTATCCATGTTTCAAAATTGAAATATATATATATATATATATATATATATATATATATATATAGTGTGTGTGTGTGTTCTGATAGCTTTAACTTTCTCTGCATCTTTATATTTGGTTCCAGATCACACCTGATGCCATGTACTTGTGAGAGAGGATGCAGTTTTGTTTTGGAAGCTCTCTCAGAACAAACAAGACACCTGGATTGATCAGTTAACTAAAAGTTTTCTCCCCTATTGGGTTTGACCCACAGGTCCTGTGAAGGAGCAGAGGGATAAAAAGAGTAGAGGACATGATACATTGTACTTTACTAGTTCAAGACAGATGAATGTGGAAAGCATAAAAACTCAATGGAACTGACTGAGATTTACCACAGGGAAGGCCCAAACTTGGGGCCAAAAGCCTACCCAAGTGATTGACCAGTGGCCCCCTAATGGGACCTGAGCTGTTGGAAGAAGAGAACTGTTCCTTGGTCTTCACCATCCTTGTGAGAGAAGGGCAGTTTCCTGCATTGGAACCTGGAGCAAGCGCTCTATCTTTCACACAAATTCCCTCACCTGAGATTGAGGTGCTCTTGTTACTGGGTGTCTGTGTGCTGTAATTCTGGTTTTGGATATGTTCTGTAAAGATTTTGACAAATGAAAATGTGTTTTTCTCTGTTAAAACTTGTCAGAGTACTAGAAGTTGTATCTCTGTAGGTGCAGGTCCATTTCTGCCCACAGGTAGGGTGTTTTTCTTTGATTAAGAGATTGACACTTCTGTTGCCTAGGACCTCCCAACTCAACCATTTCTAGGTGAAGGCAGAAAAATCCACATTAGTTACTCCTCTTCAGACATTTCAGCTGAGATAACAAATCTTTTGGAATTTTTTCACCCATAGAAAGAGTGGTAGATATTTGAATTTAGCAGGTGGAGTTTCATAGTAAAAACAGCTTTTGACTCAGCTTTGATTTATCCTCATTTGATTTGGCCAGAAAGTAGGTAATATGCATTGATTGGCTTCTGATTCCAATTCAGTATAGCAAGGTGCTAGGTTTTTTCCTTTCCCCACCTGTCTCTTAGCCTGGGGAATTAAATGAGAAGCCTTAGAATGGGTGGCCCTTGTGACCTGAAACACTTCCCACATAAGCTACTTAACAAGATTGTCATGGAGCTGCAGATTCCATTGCCCACCAAAGACTAGAACACACACATATCCATACACCAAAGGAAAGACAATTCTGAAATGCTGTTTCTCTGGTGGTTCCCTCTCTGGCTGCTGCCTCACAGTATGGGAACCTGTACTCTGCAGAGGTGACAGGCCAGATTTGCATTATCTCACAACCTTAGCCCTTGGTGCTAACTGTCCTACAGTGAAGTGCCTGGGGGGTTGTCCTATCCCATAAGCCACTTGGATGCTGACAGCAGCCACCATCAGAATGACCCACGCAAAAAAAAGAAAAAAAAAATTAAAAAGTCCCCTCACAACCCAGTGACACCTTTCTGCTTTCCTCTAGACTGGAACATTGATTAGGGAGTGCCTCAGACATGACATTCTTGTGCTGTCCTTGGAATTAATCTGGCAGCAGGAGGGAGCAGACTATGTAAACAGAGATAAAAATTAATTTTCAATATTGAAGGAAAAAAGAAATAAGAAGAGAGAGAGAAAGAAAGCATCACACAAAGATTTTCTTAAAAGAAACAATTTTGCTTGAAATCTCTTTAGATGGGGCTCATTTCTCACGGTGGCACTTGGCCTCCACTGGGCAGCAGGACCAGCTCCAAGCGCTAGTGTTCTGTTCTCTTTTTGTAATCTTGGAATCTTTTGTTGCTCTAAATACAATTAAAAATGGCAGAAACTTGTTTGTTGGACTACATGTGTGACTTTGGGTCTGTCTCTGCCTCTGCTTTCAGAAATGTCATCCATTGTGTAAAATATTGGCTTACTGGTCTGCCAGCTAAAACTTGGCCACATCCCCTGTTATGGCTGCAGGATCGAGTTATTGTTAACAAAGAGACCCAAGAAAAGCTGCTAATGTCCTCTTATCATTGTTGTTAATTTGTTAAAACATAAAGAAATCTAAAATTTCAGATGAATGTCATCAGAGTTCTTTTAATTAGCT